ATTGTTAATTCTTGTGTAACTACAGTCTTCTGCAAGAATTTATATTATTATCTTTAAAGTGAAACTGATTCTTAGTTTAAGAATGCTTTTGTTCTTAAGATATCAGGACATCAGGACATTTCCTGGGTCTGTTAGGTCGTAGGTCTGTTCAGTAAACACGATTAACTTATTCTCTTAACTGTAAATATCCTGTTAACTAAGAATGCCTAACCTCCTGGGGAATAAAACCCAGCAGGTCTGAGCTTCATTTTACCCAGCTCCTACTCCAAGATGGAGTCCCCCTGGTTTGAATGCCTTTGACAATGGGGTTCAGATTCAAACAATAATTATTGAATGACTCTTGTGTGCCTGGCACATTAAAAGGTGGCTTCCCATTCATTATCTCATTCAAACTTCACAGTACTTTGGTGACATAGGTATCATAACCTTATTTCATGAATTAGTACCATGAGGCTCAGAGAAAAGTTATTTCCACAAGATGCCCAGGAAGTTGAGGGCAGACCTGGAACTGGGGTCCGCCTCCTGATTCGGGCCCTCTCTGCAATACCGAAAACCATTTTATTTTAGACTATTTATTAGATTGGTGCAAAATCATTGTGATTTTAAGTTTTGCACCAACCTAATATTAAGGGAATTTGATTTCTAAACTCGGTAACTTAAAATTATAATTTATATTGTTTTGGTGCAATCCTGACATCCAGAACCATGGAGAAACGTAATCCCAGATTCTACATTTCTTCTACTTCTTTATAAAACAGCATTTGGGGAGAGGTAGGATTTATAATCAGATGTAGATACTACTTAAGGAAAAACTGGGCTAGAAACAGGATCTCCAGATAACGTTACTAGTGATGCTGATACACTGGATTTCTTCCCAGCTCCAGCTTTCATTTAGTTGTTTGCTCATAACATATTATAACCCCTTTCTATAGTAAACTGGCACAAGGTTTTCTTAAATTGATTCAGGAGGATAAATTGTAAAGTTATATCAGGAGAGGGGTAAAATCCACATTCACCAAAATGGAGGATTAGGGTTAGGGGTTAGAGCTGAGAGGGAGAAGAGATCAGAAAGGGAAGAAAAGGTGTAGGACACCCTGCTCTGGGGATGAGAAGGGAAGCTGAGAATGCCATTGACTTGTCACCAAAGGAGAAACTGAAGTTAGAGAGTCAGGGAGTATTTGGAGAAGCGTGGACAGTTATCTAGTAGGTTCTGGGTAAAGCAAGAGTTCAGTGGCCGAATGAAGAGCTCCACCTAAGCGGGTCTGAATGTCTTAGGAGGATTCCAGGCCTCAGGCTCCTGCATAATTCTACGGCAAGGGCAAGAAGTTGTAAAACAGGTTTTTGAGCAAAATAGCCACATAGACTAATTTGGCCTGGCATTGTCCTAACTCTTAATACCTCTCTCTCTCTGCTCCTCAGCACCCAAAGCCCACCCATATGTACCAACCAACTGCACCTTCCTCTACCGGCCTACTCTTCATCTACCCTGGGTCCCATCCTCCCGTCTCCTCCTCCTCCTCCCTCAGAGCTCCACCTAAGCCTGTCTTCAAAGGCAATGACCTGCATACAGAATTAGGCCATCTCTTCTACTCTCCACCCCATCAGCTCTCAAATTTCCACCAAAACTTATCTCATCTTATAGTTGTCAGGAAAGCAACTTGAATAATGATGACTTCATGTGTTAACTACCTCAGGTCCTTTACATGGTAAAGAAGGCACTCATTACCTCAAACACCACAGACATTCAGAATTGTGTTTTCTGAAGAAATTTTAGACCTTTTTTGTGGTGCATCTCAAAGTATACAAAGCACACACTTCATATTAACATATCATGTTAAGTAGATGCTAGAGGAAAGATCCAGTTTTATCACCAGTGTCTTAACCACTGTGTTGTACCCTCGGCATGAGCTTACCTTTGAAGAGCAATCTACAAGAGGAGTTTACCTGGTAAGTCGCTGAATTTGAGAGGAGGTGGCAAAACAATACTTTTATTTTTGTTTGTTTTGCACAGGAGTAACTCAAGATGATTTTGATGTTGCAGTTTTAAATTTCACTTTGACTTGAGCTGGGAAATCCTTTGGCCTATTATACCATGGATGCTAAAAATGGTAAGAGCTGCATGTTCTGCCTTGATGTTTTCAAAAGTGTGTTTTTGTTGTTGTTGTTTTTTAGGTTCTAACTGAAAACCCAAACCAAGAAATAGCAACAAGTCTAGAATTCTTACTACTACAAAACTCACCTGGATCCCTAAGGGCACAGCAAAGAATGAGCTATTACGGCAGCAGCTATCATATTATCAATGCGGACGCAAAATACCCAGGCTACCCGCCAGAGCACATTATAGCTGAGAAGAGAAGAGCAAGAAGACGATTACTTCACAAAGATGGCAGCTGTAATGTCTACTTCAAGCACATTTTTGGAGAATGGGGAAGCTATGTGGTTGACATCTTCACCACTCTTGTGGACACCAAGTGGCGCCATATGTTTGTGATATTTTCTTTATCTTATATTCTCTCGTGGTTGATATTTGGCTCTGTCTTTTGGCTCATAGCCTTTCATCATGGCGATCTATTAAATGATCCAGACATCACACCTTGTGTTGACAACGTCCATTCTTTCACAGGGGCCTTTTTGTTCTCCCTAGAGACCCAAACCACCATAGGATATGGTTATCGCTGTGTTACTGAAGAATGTTCTGTGGCCGTGCTCATGGTGATCCTCCAGTCCATCTTAAGTTGCATCATAAATACCTTTATCATTGGAGCTGCCTTGGCCAAAATGGCAACTGCTCGAAAGAGAGCCCAAACCATTCGTTTCAGCTACTTTGCACTTATAGGTATGAGAGATGGGAAGCTTTGCCTCATGTGGCGCATTGGTGATTTTCGGCCAAACCACGTGGTAGAAGGAACAGTTAGAGCCCAACTTCTCCGCTATACAGAAGACAGTGAAGGGAGGATGACGATGGCATTTAAAGACCTCAAATTAGTCAACGACCAAATCATCCTGGTCACCCCGGTAACTATTGTCCATGAAATTGACCATGAGAGCCCTCTGTATGCCCTTGACCGCAAAGCAGTAGCCAAAGATAACTTTGAGATTTTGGTGACATTTATCTATACTGGTGATTCCACTGGAACATCTCACCAATCTAGAAGCTCCTATGTTCCCCGAGAAATTCTCTGGGGCCATAGGTTTAATGATGTCTTGGAAGTTAAGAGGAAGTATTACAAAGTGAACTGCTTACAGTTTGAAGGAAGTGTGGAAGTATATGCCCCCTTTTGCAGTGCCAAGCAATTGGACTGGAAAGACCAGCAGCTCCACATAGAAAAAGCACCACCAGTTCGAGAATCCTGCACGTCGGACACCAAGGCGAGACGAAGGTCATTTAGTGCAGTTGCCATTGTCAGCAGCTGTGAAAACCCTGAGGAGACCACCACTTCCGCCACACATGAATATAGGGAAACACCTTATCAGAAAGCTCTCCTGACTTTAAACAGAATCTCTGTAGAATCCCAAATGTAGTCCTAAATTGCAATTATGAGGGCTACCACTGAATCATTTTATCTTTCAGCCAATCAAGTCGTTGTAAACGTGGCTTTTTTGAAAGTGTTATGGCTATGTTTTATGATGATGCTGGGTAAGTAGAGTAAGTTAAACTTGGTAAAAGATAATCTAAAAATTCCATAGTTCTCAGTTATTAAAATTTTTCTTGTTCGCCAATTTTGTATTAAGAATGCTATTAAGCCTAATTGATTAAAATTTATCTTTTTTATTATCTTACATGCTTGTATCTTCAGTTGGAGGTGTAGTATTCAAAAACGGGGAATGAAGGCAGGAAGGAGGCTGGAATAAATAAAAATAAAAATAGACAAGTAAGACAGCATAAATAATACATTTTTAAACATGTCAACATTGATAATACAATGAAGATTTACCATAAAAAGTATCATATCTAACCAAGATATGCAAAAGATGCATTCAGTAAGCTGTAACGTTGAGAAATGTAACTGTGAAATCAGCTCACCAGTTCAAGTCACTAGGTTTGCCACTTGGACCGTCTTGGTTTCAGCGAGCATAGCGAGTGGCTGTAAGAAATTGTCCATGCCACCAATTCCACTGCTACTTGCCCAGGTAGTGATCAGTGAGAGTTAGAAGCAATTTTTTCTCTAACCGATGAGGCAGAAGAAAAGTTAACAGTATTTAAAGCAGCATTTCTCTCTTAACGTTCCTGGGAGACTCCAACAAATGGAGACCAGAAACAAGGCAACCACGACCTTGCTAGGTTCTCTGAGGAGGGGACTTTCTATGTTCACGTCCCACCTTCTTCGAGGACATGACCAAGGGACAGGATCATACAGATGAGGTGAGGGGATGGTTAGCAGCGATAAACATTCTCAGACCCTTGGAGAGAAACCGTTGCTAGCTTGCTGGTCCCGAAAGATTGCAACTTTGGCTGCTACAGAAAGGATAGAACCTTTTTGGGGGGAGGGTGGGGAGGGAGATATTTATTTGTGCCCAGAAGCAGTTATGTATGCTTCTTGTCTTGGTTACTGTACAAGATACAAATGACTCGAGTTGTGGATTGCAAGAAACTCTTTTATTAAACTTGGAACAACCATTTAAATGAAGGATTTTGTGAGATAGAATTCAATTAAAGCGATTTGAATGCACAGTAAGTGGATAATCTGAGTACAATGAAATTTCTTAAGTTTTAGAACATGAGATAAAGTTGTATACTCTACTTTCATGTTAAAATGTTAATCATGATTACTTTAAGCCCACATCCACTGAGTAAAGAGTCACTTTAAACTTTATAAATCAAAGAGATATTAGGAACATTCAGAATTATTTGTGTTTTGTTTTTGTTTTACATTGTTGCTGCACTGGCAATAAGTATGTGGCACTGTTTTTATTTGTTTATGTTATTTAAATACACACCCAGACACACACACACACAGTTTTTGCTTTTTCTGGAAAATCTTTCTTTCTCTTCTCTCTCCATGAAAATTAAAACACACAAGTGAATGAAGTAATTACATAGTCCAAGATTAGAAATACAAGTAAAATATATAGGTATAGGTAGATAGAGTGCCTTTCTGTTTCTTTTCTTTTCTTTTTTCTTTTTTTGTTCTTCCTTCCTTTCTTCCCTCCTCCCCCTCATCCTTCCCTTTCTCCTTCTTTTCCCTTTTTTTTTTTTTTTTGACCTGGGAGTAATAAAGTTACTTTTTAAATGCACGTATGCAATCTTTTATTCCTCTTGTTTTATGGATAAGAGATTTGTTCAGGTCAAAAGTTGCAAAACTGTTCTGAAGCTTAATATTAGAGACCCAAGTAAGATTGTTTTTAGTCTTGCTTGAGGAATGCACACTCCATTTAAAAAATTGTGCGCTCTGTAGATTTGGATTTTACAGCAGCAATTACTTGGCTAAATTAGAGTACTGCAATCTTGTAAGTAGAAAACAGCCACCATGACAATAAACAAAAACACTTAAAAATATTTTTAGCTTGTTTTACCTACATCTAGTTTCATTTCATCTTGCTTTGCTTTGTTGACTCTGCTACCGCTGATGTTTGCCTTGTCAATATCAGAATAGGGGCATCAGTGTCCCGTGAAATACATTTTGTTGTGCTATGAGCCTCTGTAATCAAATGCTTGTACTCAGAAGAGAGTGTAAAATCAGCATTTCTATGTAACATATATCTCTAATTATCTGTGTAATTTTATAACATACTTTGACAACCCCAGTGAGTTACTTAATAATAAAGATCTTAAAATAATGCAAAAACTGTGTGCATATACCTATATTTTCAGTGGTAT